GCGTTCGCGTGAGCGCTCAACCCCTTACCGCCACCTCATCGTCACTCTACACCATTCTGAGCGCAAAAATGTTTTGATTGAGACAAATTTAGACCAAGCAATGACCTTGTAAACAGAGAGAGGGGCTCAGACATGCTGAGAAATCCTTATCTCTAGAGAAACGTCTTTAAATGCTAAGTAAAAGCCCTAGCAAGTAAAAGCCCTGAGGCACTAGGGTGTCGGTTAGGGGTCACAGGCGGAGAGGTGGGGCGCCTGGGGGTTTCGGTAGGGAGCCACCCACAGATAACTCAGACAGCCAGATTCTGGGGGTCGTTCAGGTTGAAAGACTGGTCGAAATTACGCGGGCATGAGTCAGCGCATCCCTACGCGCCCTCCGCCCCTTGAGGGTGGGTCGCTTATAGGGAGGGGAGTAGAGTAGGGCAGGAGAAACTGGGCCAGGCTGCACTTAGCTCAAGGGGCCTCGAGGACTCTCTGCGTCTCTGGAGACAAGGGCACTACACGCACTTCAGAATGAAGAGTTGTAAGTCGCTGACCTGGGGCGGACTGGAGGGTGGGGTGGGGTGGGTGTTGAGGGGCACGCCCGGGCTGGCATCAGCCCTCCAGGCCACCCTGCCACTCACCCAGCACACGGCAAAATGCAGAGGACTACCTTTCCCTGGTCCGCCCCCTGGCCGCCCCTTGGGGAATGCAAACTTCGTGTTCTGCTGCGGAGCCAGACGCCTGTATTGGGAAGTGGGGAGAATCAAGGCGGGGAAATCGGACTTTTGGGTCGCTGGGGGCAACGAAGCCTGGAGAGGCCTTCTTTCCATTCCCAGAATATGTTTGCTGCTTTTTCCTCTCCCCACTGGCCTAAATGGATCGCTCCGCCTGTTTCCTCCCCAGCACCTAGGGCGCAATGGAATATTCCATTGCCCCTCCTGTCCTGGGTCTGTGTTGCGGGGAACGCTCGCGCGGTTGCCAGAGAAAGCCCCGGACGTGACGGATTTGCGCGACCCCAAGCAGCCCGCCCTTCCCCCTCCCATCCGTCATTCCCCTGCGCTCTCTTTCCTCACCCTTCCCCCCGCCACCGTGGGTTCCAGACTTGGGATAAGTAAACAGCGGGTGGAGCGAGGCCTACGGACCCAGGCCAGGTGGGAGTCTGCACTCTTCAAGGGGCCTGGGCTGCTGCTCACGGGTATTAAAGAACTCCGCGTTGTTCATGGCTGAGGCGATGCATTAGGAAGATCCTGGACCTAGAGAACAAGTCCCCCGAACGCTGAGTTGGAGGCGGGACTTCGGGTGCGCGTTGGTGCGTCAACGTGGTGGGGGGGTGTGTTTGTATCCCTCACATGCCCTTATCACCCCTTTCTCAGGCGGGAGCATGCTGGGGCTCTGGGGGCAGCGGCTCCCCGCGGCGTGGGTCCTGCTTCTGTTGCCTTTCCTGCCGCTGCTGCTGCTTGCAGCCCCCGCGCCCCACCGCGAGTCCTACAAGCCGGTCATCGTGGTGCATGGGCTCTTCGACAGCTCGTACAGCTTCCGCCACCTGCTGGAATACATCAATGAGGTCTGGCAGGGGACACCTGGGTGCAGGGCGTTTCCCCGGTGGCTGCATTGCCCCCTTCCCACAGACACACCCCGGGACTGTGGTGACAGTGCTCGATCTCTTCGATGGGAGAGAGAGCTTGCGACCCCTGTGGGAACAGGTGCAAGGGTTCCGAGAGGCTGTGGTCCCCATCATGGCAAAGGCCCCTCAAGGGGTGCATCTCATCTGCTACTCGCAGGGTAGGCGACTCCCCTGCCCCTAACTCCTAAGCAGTGCCTGCCCAATGTGGTGTTCTGCTTACAGGGGGCCTTGTGTGCCGGGCTCTGCTTTCTGTCATGGATGATCACAACGTGGATTCTTTCATCTCCCTCTCCTCTCCACAGATGGGACAGTATGGAGGTGAGTGGGCACTAGACTCCATAGAATGCCCTATGGTCACTTAGCATTGCCATTCGCTTGCCAGACACGGACTACTTGAAGTGGCTGTTCCCCACCTCCATGCGGTCTAACCTCTATCGGATCTGCTATAGCCCCTGGGGCCAGGAATTCTCCATCTGCAACTACTGGCATGGTGAGTGGGGATGCTGAACTGGGGCTTCCATGTGCTTCTTTTTCTAACTGCTGTTTGTACCCAGATCCCCACCACGATGACTTGTACCTCAATGCCAGCAGCTTCCTGGCCCTGATCAATGGGGAAAGAGACCATCCCAATGCCACAGGTGAGAATTCAGGCTCCTACCTGTGTTGCTTTCTGACTCAGCCTCTCTTCTTCCCATCCTACAGTATGGCGGAAGAACTTTCTGCGTGTGGGCCACCTGGTGCTGATTGGGGGCCCTGATGATGGTGTTATTACTCCCTGGCAGTCCAGGTAATAAGGGATTTTGTGGCCTGAAGATTGGC